TTGTCCTGGAGAAATGTTATGGCAGGTGGACACCAGGGCACAGGCATATACCCGAAGTGTCCAGGGCAGACAGGGACTGCTCGTCACCCCAGATGGGACCTGCTAAGGGCCCAAAAAGAGACTGAAGGTGGGAAATGTTTTTGTTTTTCAGTGTGAAGCGTTGCCAAACATATATTCTAGGTTTGGGAATCCTCGGGACCTTTGGAAGCCAGATTCAGCGAAGATGCTGTACCTTTTGGGGATAGCTCTAACACGAGGTTAACGCAATGCTCCATGTCCCTGGCTGGGCTTAGCTGTGAGTGCGTCGACCTCTGGACTCTGTGCAAATGGACACTCTGTAACTGACACAGCTGGTAGGGGTTACCGAGAGAGCTGGGTTCCTGGTCTGGTGGACTCCGCCGGATATGCAACGAGCTCTTTATGGCACCTTGGAGATGGTTGCTTTTAGTGCCGTTGACAGCGGGCTCAGAGCACCAAGTGAGCTAGCACCGTATTTATTAGTAAATTACTCCATAACTCTAGGGCTCCCAGAAGACCAAAATCATTTGAGCAGATTGCACCCAGAGCACCGCGTGGAGAGAGAAGAAAGCCCGCCACCCACAGACCGCTTCCTCCTACCACAGGTCCCCCATCGAGTTGCATTTGTTGTCCCTCCCTAGGCGCATTTCTGAGCCTTCCTTTCTTAAACATACACCGAGCGAAAATGCGCCGGAGGGAGGCGATGTTGCCTGTGAGCCAAAGCCGGTTCGGCACCAAGACAGAAGCAGAGAGAACTGATCTCTCTCCCGGTACCCATGACAATCTCAGAGCTAGATCTATATCGTCCCGCGCCCAGCAAGAAGCACTGTGTGACTGTACTCCCCCGACCCCCAGGACATCCCCACGCCCAGCTTCCCAGGCCGGTCTTCTGCGCGGCTCAAGTAGCCCAGGTCTCCACGCAACAATGAAGCGTGGGCGGCCCCAGCAGCTTCATTTGCATATCGCCGCGGCTTGGCCAATGGGCTGCGCAGGGGCTTTGGAACGCAGTGTTGCCATCGGCGTGCGCGCGTGTGTGCGAGTGTGACAGCGGCTGTGGCTGTGGCCGTGGCCGTGGGAGGCGGGCCCGGCGGAGCCCAGCCGCGGGGGGACCGGCCCGGGCTCCCGCTCCCCGAGCGCGTCGCGGCCGCGTGGCCCAGCCGAGCCTTGAGACCACCCCGCCCCTGCCGGTCGCAGTCGCGATGTCGGTGGCCGGGCTGAAGAAGCAGTTCCACAAAGCCAGCCAGGTAGGGAGGCGCAGAGGAGGGAAGGAGGGAGGATCCTTTGGAATTTGTTCACTTTTAATTACAGGAGCTTTTAAGTGAATAAGACCATTTTCCCAATGAGCAGTGTCATAAACATTGAGGACTCTCTTAAATCAGAAGATGAATGAATGGATGGAATCTTTGCTGGGATAATATGCAATCAAGCTAATAGGTGCCTTACCTGGACCTCCCAACAGGTAATAAATGGGAAAATGTTAAGGGGGAGTGGTACAATGCAATTATTTATGTTTATTTCTGCAGCTATTTAGTGAAAAAATAAGTGGTGCTGAAGGAACTAAACTAGACGATGAATTTCTTGACATGGAAAGGGTAAGAGCATTTTAATATGTAAATTGATTAGATTTACTAACTTTTTTTAAATTTTGCTTTTAAGAAAATAGATGTTACCAATAAAGTTGTTGCAGAAATTCTTTCAAAAACCACTGAATATCTTCAGCCAAATCCAGGTAAAGTTGAAATATTCTCTTGTTCATTTGCTTTTAAAGAATTACAAATGACAATGTTTTTAAGCATACAGAGCTAAGCTAGGAATGCTGAACACTGTGTCGAAGATCCGAGGGCAGGTGAAGACCACAGGATACCCGCAGACGGAAGGCTTGCTGGGGGACTGTATGCTGAAATACGGGAAGGAGCTCGGGGAAGACTCCACCTTTGGTGAGTTATTCAGAGATCAGCTGGGGGAGCTGAGAACCTTTTGTATTTATGTTTTCTATTCAAGGCAATGCATTGATAGAAGTTGGTGAATCCATGAAGCTAATGGCTGAGGTGAAAGACTCTCTTGATATTAATGTAAAGCAAACTTTTATTGATCCACTTCAGTTACTACAAGATAAAGATTTAAAAGAGATCGGGGTAAGTCTTCCAGGGTATAAATATACCTGTTGCCTCTCTGAGGGACTCCATTCTCTTTTTTTAGCATCACCTGAAAAAGCTGGAAGGCCGCCGCCTGGATTACGATTATAAAAAGAAACGAGTAGGTAAGATACCAGACGAAGAAGTCAGACAAGCGGTAGAAAAATTTGAAGAGTCAAAGGAGTTGGCTGAAAGAAGCATGTTTAACTTTTTAGAAAATGATGTAAGTATTTAAACCAAATAGGAGATTTTAATAGGTGACCTCTATGGGAAATGTGCCTTTTCAGTTGTGAAAGAGAATGGCTTGTCGTCTTTTGAAGATGTACACTTCTTTATTCCTGCATGCCAAACACACTTGCAGACCCCAGGCGTCTGGACAGGCATCAGCTACTCACATCACAGTTCTCTCTCTGTCCTCGCCATGGGCTTCAGGGTGTGCTACTCTCTGCTTACTCACCCGGCTGCTCACCAAGTCCCCTGGTAAGGGATTGCTAAAGGGTCAGAGGAGGAGGGTTCCCAGCCCTGCTCCTTCTAGGCACCCCAGTTTCCATAGTCCTCTTGCAGAGTTGGCCTAAGACAGCCTTGGTTACAGTATGCAGTCCTTTGAGCCATTCTTCCTTTGGGTACAGCCTAAGCCTTTTGCAGTTGGCTCACAAGGCCAGGCCAATGGCTCAGATCTTATGCAAGTGTCCCTGGGGTTTCCATAACTCCTAGAAACTTCTAGTATCCTTAGTCCATTGTAGTTGGGGACATCTATTCTCTGTTTCCATCCCCAGGACTAAGATACTCCCAACGGCCATATATGCTGCTAATCATCCATTGGTTTCCAGCTATAGAGAGGTTTGGAATGAAATGCATCCACAGGTGACACACGTGTGTCACTTGTGGATTGTTTATTGTGTATAGTCTGCCATGGGAGATAAATTGAGTTAATTCCTGTTTTGGGGTTATCCCTCAGAAGAGAGTGAGGAGCCCTGGGATACAGCCAAACCAACAATGAAGTCCCCAGGCCCAGCCACGATGGGCCCATTACCCCCTGAGCTTGGTTCTTATGCGTCTCCAGGCAACAACTCCCATCACCATGAATGGGGGTCCCTGGGCAGCACTAATCTCATTGTTAGGTTTTTGCATAGTTTGAGGATGGGCTAAAGCAGCTCTGTATCAGTTTCCTATTGGGGCCATAACAAATGACCACAAACTGTAGCTTAAAGCAACACACATTTATTGTCTTCCAGCCTAGAGTCCTAAAATCAAGGTGTGGGTAGGGCCATGTTTGTTCTGGAGGCTCTTGAGGAAGAAGCTGCTTCTTTGCCTTTTCCAGCTTCTACAGGCCACCTGCATTTCTTGGCTCATTCTTCGCTTCCTCCCTCTTCACAGCCAGCGGCACAGCATCTTCACGTATCTCATTCTGACCTCTGCTTCCATTGTCATATCTTCTCTGACCTTGGCACTCCTGTCTCCCCCTTAAAGGACCTCGTGATTACATTGAGCCATTCAGACGTTCCAAAATAATCTCTTCATGTTAAGATCCTTAACTCAATCATAACCGCAAAGTCCCTTTTGCTATGTAAAGTAACATATTTGCAGGTTTGGGGAATTAATATTTGGACATCTTTGCAGGTTCCATGATTCTGTCTACCTCAGGCCCCCTCTGGTTTTATGGTTCTGTGTGTCTCCCAAGTTGCTTCTTCACAGCCCTCACTTCACACATTTGTCAACCACCGAGGCCTGTGCCTCCTTGACCTCTAACCTACATGGAAGTCAGCTTGCATTATGAGTTTCTCACTTCAAACATCAGCTGAGTGTGAGCCCATCTGTAGGAGCTAGAGTGCTTCACTTTCAGAAAAGGGAGTGGATTCTCTGGAAATCCAGTTCCTTGGCGTATATCACGTGAACATTTTCATGGGTGAGGTCACACTTTGCTCTCAAGATGGCACCAGCACAGTGTCAGCCCAGGTCTCAACCCGGAAGTGGAATTAAACCTTTCTTCCCACCCCAGGTGACTTTCTCTGATTCAACAGATGGACTGCTGAAATTCCAACAATGGAAGAAATGTTTTACCTTTTGGTCAGGTTTTGGCTCTTGCTAAGCCTGAGTTTGTTGCTTTATCTTGGTTCTGCCTGTCTAGGTATTTATTTCTAATCGTGGTTCAGGAAGCTGAATGTACCTGTGTTGGTCCCCATGGTCCCCAGCACACAGCTCAATGCTCATGACCTGGGGGACAGCTGGAAGCTTCAATTTTCTGAAATCAAGAGGAAAATAATCTATCGTAGCACACCTGGTCTTTACTGTCAACAAGAGACTTACAGCCTAGTAGCCAGCCCTTCAGGACTTGTACTGAGCACCTGCTAGGTGCAAGCATTGGGCAGTGCTGCCATTGTTTCCCAAGGTTTAAGGGTTTTCAGGATTCATTTCCTTCCCAAAGTCAGCCACCCAATGAGCAGTTACGAATGCATCTCTAGATTACATCACCTTGTGTTTTAGCCACGACAGGGAGGATAGCTGGTAATCCCCTTGCCCCCTTCCTGTTCCCCAACCCCAAATATGTTTCAAGAAATATTAATTTAGCTATCTTTCACTATTTCTTTAAAAATTATAAAATGCAAGCATTTTTTAAAGTGGGTAATAAGACAGGGCAAATAAATTTTACTAAAGGCAGAGAGGCATAGCATAGATTTTGCCAAGCACACCACTCTAGCACTGTAAGGAAGAAAAATTGTTTCTGTAACAAATTCTACTACGATCGTGCTAGGCCATGGCCCTGGACTTATTTAAAAGTACGTGTAAAAGCCAAAGAGATGAAATTTAAGAAATCCTTAGGATTTAGTAGGGGCCAGGCTGTCTTTGTTTTGTTTATTGGGTTTTTGGAAATTTAAGGCTAGGCTTGTTGCTTTTCCAGCCACAGAGCATGGTAAAGTAAATGAAACCCGACAGGATTTCATTGTTCGGATGCTGATCACAGCTTGGCACACATGGAATTCAATGTGTCTCTTACATGCATATTGAGCCCGTGTTTAAAATAGTATAAGTGAGTAAGAAAAATTTAAGTACAGGCAACTAAAGAATGATTTGCAACTACAAATGAAAGTAGCTTGGATCTTTGAAGGCTAAGTCCATGGTTGGTTAGGCAGGGTGAGATTGCATAAATGAATCAGCAGGCAGACTTTGCCCTAAAGCTGAGTAGAAAATGAAGTATGGAAATGATGCATAGGCTTTGGGGAAGCCTGGGAAGTGTAGGATTGATTTTGATTTGTGTCTTTGTCCAGCTCTAGAGTTGATTGGATTCTTGCTGGGGGAGGCCCATCACCTCAACCCTCTGGAGCTTGCCTCTGGGGCTTTCAGAAATAAGCTTAATTAATCTCTTTCCTGTAGCAGCCCCTCAGACACGTGGGGGAGCAGGAAAGCTCTCAGGCCTTCCTTAGATTGCTTTTCCTCAAATTATACAGCCCCATATCATCCAGGTTTTTCCTTATGAGACACAGCTCTAAAAAATTCATTGTAAGTTAGTCATTAATTTCATGAATGTCTTGATTTGTGGGAAACAGAGATGCCAGTGTCTTTATAGTTCATTCCCTTTAGCTCTATGTTTCAGGGAAAATATGTTGAGTGGATAGCAACAAAACGCATAGAGGGGACAGGGAAATCTTTGCCCCAGTTCACATGTTGCTCCCTGGCCCCCTTTCTTATCTGTTTCATTTACAGTTCTTAACTGTTTAATGTACTTAATGTCTTGATTTGGCTTAGCTAGAAAGTGCGTGTTGAGACACTTGACAAAGTAGGCAGTTCTTTTGCTAAATGTTGGCTTCGTTTGTAACTGGAAGAGCTTTATCTCTCTGTTTTCAGATCCATGAGCTTTATAGCATAGAAAATCTGCTGAGAAAAATCATCATCTAATTGGAAAAACAGGCATTTTATTGAGTTAAATCAAATTCATAATCACAAATAAATTTGAACATGTTTTTCCAGCATTTATAGCTCCATACCATGACCTGTATGATTATTATACAGAGCTCCTACATGAAATTAAATGAAATGGACCAAGGCAGACACTGGTCTTCCCTGCAAAGCTAGGTCTTTGCTGCTGGTCTCCTCTCTCTCTGGACATTACACAGGCTCGGGCCTCCATGGAATAATTTTGCACTTCTGCTGCAGGTAGAACAAGTCAGCCAGTTGGCTG